TCAACTTTTAAAAATTGATCCGACACAAATATTAATCCAAAGGTGGTTTGCTGCAGTATTATTTGTAATAGAAGTGTAGGCTCATCAGTGGAGGATTGAATTCCTCGGATGAAGTTAATCCACATGATTAAATAATTACGAAGCTGTTAGAAAGACCGAGCTGCATCTCAGTGCACGTGGAACAGTTTCCATCTCAGAACGCGAGCACGGGGAAAACACGCAGAAGACTGAGCGCCGAACACCGACGCCCTCTGCGAGCCAAGGGGCAAGGAGACCCTTTCGCGGCTGTGCCTGTCTCAGAAGGGCCTGCGATTTTTTACACAAGCACCCGCTGGCTGCATAAGTTAAACGGATCTCTTAAATGGAAGCGTCTGAAAGAGCCTAGGAATACACAGTTGGGTACCCAGCTCAGCACCCCGTCTCCGGACCTGCGGTCTCTCCCGCCCTCCGGCACCCGCACCCAGGAGCCCAGGCGGCCCTGCGCCCCCTGCCGGCAGGAGCCAGGCCTCACCCAGGAGTCGTCGGCCCGGCGCCCTGGTCCCCCGGTCCAGCTCGCCCCTGCAGGGCTGGCTGGAGCCGCGGGTCCCAGTGGCTCTGGGGACGCATAGCGCGGGGATGGGCTTCTCCTGGTCCCGCCCGCGCTTCCGTCCCTTCCATCCCTTCCTGCTCGCCTGTCCCGGGACCAGGGCCCCAGTCAAGGCAGCGAGTCTCCTCGCTGGCGGGGGTGACTCCGCTCGCGGGGCGTTCATCAGGAGAGCATAGCGCGAGAGGACGGGCCGAAGCGCGGGGACAGCGGGGACCCACTAACCTGAGGGCCTGGCCTGAGCCGCGCCCACAGCGTCCCCCTTGGCTCAGGCCTCGGGCGACCCCGGCGAGCGTTGGCGGGGGTGGGGGGGATGGGGGGGGCGGGACCTGGCTGGCGGCGACGCCGATTGGACGCACTATCGACCGCACCTGGCGCGGATTGGACGGGCGCTTCCCGCCTTCCGCCGTTCGCCGGAGGCGCTGCGGCGGTCCCTGAGGCGCAGAGTTGCGACGCTCGGCGGCATAGGGGGCGGCTCCACCGACACTACGCGGACGCCTCCTGCCGCAGGCAGGTTGAGCAGAGTGCCTGGGTGGGCTTCCCCCACGGCGGGGCGCGGAGGGAGGGTGGGGCTTCGGCTTGGCCTTTCAAGCCGGCAGGCGAGAAGCTTCCGACGGTTGAGGCGGAGCCGTTGTGGAAGCTGCCGAGGGGGAGGGGGTGCGGTTCTGCGGCAGTGGGCGGAGGGGAGGCGCCGAGGCTGGGCCAGGGCGTGGGCTGTGCAGAGTTCGCGGCGAGGGTGGCTCGCGCAGGCGCGAGGCTCCCCATCAGCACCTGCCTGGCCAGCCTCGGCCTCGGGGATGGGAAATGGGCGCTCGGAGCCGCCCCCGCGCGTGGGCGACTCGGTCAAGGTGGCTGAGGCGCGGGGCGGTGCGCTTGGCGAGCGGGGAGCAGGCCTGGGGCTGCGCGCGTCGCCGGCCCGAGGAGGCTGAGGGGTGCGGGAGAAGCGGTGGCGACGGGAGCCCTGGGGACCGCTGCTCGCCTGTCTCCGGGACATCTGAAGGGGGGTTGGCGCTGCGGCCTGGGGCGCATCTCGGGTGTGTGTGTGCTTTGTTGGTTCGGGGGTGACCCTGGGAAAAGGGTCACCGTGCCGGCGGTGGGAGCAGGGACTTCGCCTTCGGCCTCGTTGTTGCCACTGCCGGTTCCACTTAGGGAAGAAGGGAGTGCGCGCAAAACCTTCCTCCTGCTCGGCGCCTTCAGTCCCTTCTCTCCCTCCCGCCGTCCCCACCTGCGGCCTCTCCTTGCGGTTGAGGCCGCCAGCCCCTCCGCGCAGCTGGGCCTGATGCGTCCCGCGGCGGCTCAATGCGCGACACGTGGCTCCACGTGCGGCCTTTTCTGGACCGGGCTCCAGGCTGGCCGAGCATCTGCGAATACGGCAGCGTGGTTTTTTTTTGTTGTTTTTTTTCCCGAGACGGAGTCTCGCTCTGTCACCCAGGCTGGAGTTTAGTGGTGCGATCTCGCGTCACTGCAACCTCCATCTTCCGGGTTCCAGCGATTCTCCTGCTTCAGCCTCCGGAGTAACTGGGACTACTTGGCGCGCCACCACGCCCAGCTAATTTTGTATTTTTAGTAGAGACGGGTTTTCTCCATGTTGGCCCGGCTGGTCTCGAACTCCTGACCTCAGGTGATCCACCTGCCTCGGCTTCCCAAAGTGCTGGGATTACAGGTGTGAGCCACCTCGCCCGGCCTACATTTTTTAGTAATGATGGGAGGAGGAGGACGCCTTCCCTCCCCTTCATTCACCTTTAATGTCTTTTTGGACACCTTAGCTATGTTAGTTACCAGGGCAGAGGGGACTTTGAATTATCTACTGCTGCTTGCATTCATTCAGCAGTTTTTCCTTTGGGGGAAAATCTTTGCCTCCCCCATCTGCCAAATTGTTTTCTTTGTTGTTGTTTTTATCCGTAACGCTTTTATCTGCCTGCAGATACACAATCATCATCTTACTAGTTCTCTGTGTTGCTCGCTAACCAGTCCCCCAGTTCAGTAGACTGGAGCCCAGAGCCTGCTTACTTGTCAGGTAAATCCACGCTTCTCTTGAAACATTATTATGAGATACAGAAAATATATGTTTTCTTTTATAGGTGTTTATTTTGTCTTGCTTTTTTTTTTTTTTTAAATGAAGTCAAAATGCCAATAAGACCAGATCTCCAGGTATGTAGTCCTAGACCAAAAGTAAGTATTTTCATTCTGAAAATCACTTTTTGTACAGTATGTGCCATTAAATATATTTCTCTAGCAGTTGGAAAAATGCATTGATGATGCTTTAAGAAAAAATGATTTCAAACCTTTGAAAACACTTTTGCAAATTGATATTTGTGAAGATGTGAAGATTAAATGCAGCAAACAGTTTTTCCACAAGGTGGACAACCTTATATGCAGGGTAAATATTCATTTTTGCTGAATGATTGTTACACAGAAATTTTAATGTATACCTTTTATTTCAGGAACTTAATAAAGAGGATATCCACAATGTTTCAGCCATTTTGGTTTCTGTTGGAAGATGTGGCAAAAATATCAGTGTATTGGGGCAAGCTGGACTTCTAACGATGATAAAACAAGGACTAATACAAAAGATAAGTATAGAATATGTAACATATTCATGTGATGGAACTCTAATAAGTTCATTCCTTTTTTTACATGGTTGCCTGGTTTGAAAAATCCAAGGACATTATTCAGAGTCAAGGAAATTCAAAAGATGAAGCTGTTCTAAATATGATAGAAGACTTAGTTGATCTTCTGCTGGTAAAAATCACATTGATTACACTGATATTTATTTGTAAATTAAATATTATTCACTTTTTTTCAGGTCATACATGATGTCAGTGATGAAGGTATAATAAACACTTATTTTCTATTGGAACAAACATTTATCAATAATTTAACACTTTTATTCAGGTAAAAAACAAGTAGTGGAAAGTTTCGTACCTCGCATTTGTTCCCTGGTTATTGACTCAAGAGTGAATATTTGTATTCAGCAAGAGGTAAAGTCATTTATTTGTGTTTTAAAAACTAAAAGTTAATGCATTATCTTTTTTTCTTTTCTAGATTATAAAAAAAATGAATGCTATGCTTGACAAAATGCCTCAAGATGCCCGGAAAATACTCTCTAACCAAGAAATGTTAATTCTCATGTAATAATCTGTACTTATATGGTTTTTATTCTTCTATTTTGTAATCTGTTATTTTAATTCACAGGAGTAGTATGGGAGAAAGGATTTTAGATGCTGGAGGTAAGTATGTCTTTTCCAAATCTAAAATTATTTGTAAATCAAACATTAACTATTTTTTTAATAGATTATGACTTACAGGTAGGCATTGTAGAAGCTTTGTGTAGAATGACCACAGAAAAACAAAGACAAGAACTGGCACATCAGTGGTTTTCAATGGATTTTATTGCTAAGGCATTTAAAAGAATTAAGGACTCTGAATTTGAAACAGTAAGTTGTATAACAATAACAGAAATTCGTGATGATTTTTAAAAGTATTTCTCTTTAAAATTAGGATTGCAGGATATTTCTCAACCTTGTAAATGGCATGCTTGGAGACAAAAGAAGGTAAACTTAATGCAAGATACAACCATTTACTGTTATTTTTTTCTTAAACTACTTTTTATTTCAGGGTCTTTACATTTCCTTGTTTATCAGCATTTCTTGATAAATATGAGGTAAAATTTTAATTTAACACATTATTTTAGTTTATATTCCAGTTTTGTATGTTTATTTTATTAGCTGCAAATACCATCAGATGAAAAACTTGAGGAATTTTGGATTGATTTTAATCTTGGGAGTCAGACTCTCTCATTCTACATTGCTGGAGATAATGATGTAAGTTTAATTTGGTTGGTATTATTCTTTATATTTATGGCCAAAACCTGCTTTTAAATTTAAGGATCATCAATGGGAAGCAGTTACTGTGCCAGAGGAAAAAGTACAAATATACAGCATTGAAGGTATTAAACTTGTTTTTTTCTAATAATTTTCTAACGTAAACTAATCAGTGTTGTTTCTATACAGTGAGAGAATCAAAGAAGCTACTGACAATAATTCTGAAAAATACAGTAAAAATTAGCAAAAGAGAAGGGAAAGAATTGCTTTTGTATTTTGACGCATCACTAGAAATCACTAATGTAACTCAAAAAATTTTTGGTGCAACTAAACATAGGGTAAGTCTTTAAACTTAATAAATATTTACTATAATGTCATCACTGTGAATTGATTTAATTTTAGGAATCTATCAGAAAACAAGGTATTTCAGTTGCCAAAACGTCGCTGCATATACTTTTTGACGCAAGTGGATCACAGGTATGTCTCAGACTTACTTGATTTTTATCACTTTAAATACTTTTTTTTTCATATTCTCCAACAGATTCTAGTGCCAGAAAGTCAAATCTCACCAGTCGGAGAAGAGCTCGTTAGTTTAAAGGAAAAATCAAAGTCCCCAAAGGAATTTGCTAAACCTTCAAAATATATCAAAAACAGTGACAAAGGGAATAGAAATAATAGTCAGCTTGAGGTAAAGATGGTGTCAAAATACTGGCTTATAAATTTACAGTGGTTGTTTTTCATCGTGGTTTCAGAAAACTACTCCTAGCAAAAGAAAAATGTCTGAAGCATCAATGATTGTTTCTGGTGCAGATAGATACACTATGAGAAGTCCAGTGCTTTTCAGCAACACATGTAAGTTTTATAGTTTTAAAAGATTTCTAACAGAAAAATCTGCAATCCTTGTCCTCCTTTTTAGCAATACCACCACGAAGAAGAAGAATTAAACCACCACTGCAAATGACGAGCTCTGCAGAGAAACCTAGTGTTTCTCAAACATCAGAAAATAGAGTGGATAATGCTGCATCACTGAAATCTAGATCATCAGAAGGAAGACATAGAAGAGATAATATAGACAAAGTAACTTTACCTTGAAAGTATTTTAAAAATATAGTTTACGTTAACCTGTTTCCTGTGTTTACAGCATATCAAAACTGCTAAGTGTGTAGAAAACACAGAAAATAAGAATGTTGAATTCCCAAACCAAAATTTTAGTAAGTACCTTGTGGTTTAATTTAGTCATTTTAATGAAAATATTATAATATTTGTTTTATTTAGGTGAACTCCAGGATGTTATACCAGATTCACAGGCAGCGGAAAAAAGAGATCATACTATGTAAGTATGAGAAAACCATCAAATCATTTAGTTGTAACATTAAGCAAATTAATTTATTTTCTAGATTACCTGGTGTTTTAGACAACATCTGTGGAAATAAAATACACAGCAAATGGGCATGTTGGACACCTGTAACAAACATTGAACTATGTAATAACCAAAGAGCAAGTACTTCGTCAGGAGACACATTGAATCAAGGTGAAACTTAGTTTTATCTATATGTAATAGTTAAAAAGAATTAATTTCTCATTTTCCCCAATAGATATTGTTATAAATAAAAAACTTACTAAACAAAAATCATCCTCTTCAATATCTGATCATAATTCTGAAGGAACAGGAAAAGTGAAATATAAGAAAGAACAAACCGACCATATCAAAATAGATAAAGCAGAAGTAGAAGTTTGCAAGAAACACAATCAGCAACAAAATCATCCTAAATATTCAGGGCAGAAAAATACTGAAAATGCCAAGCAGAGTGATTGGCCTGTTGAATCTGAAACTACTTTTAAATCGGTTCTCCTAAATAAGACAATTGAAGAATCGCTGATATATAGGAAGAAATACATATTGTCAAAAGATGTGAATACTGCTACTTGCGATAAAAATCCATCTGCTAGCAAAAATGTGCAAAGTCATAGAAAAGCAGAGAAAGAATTGACTTCTGAGCTTAATTCCTGGGATTCGAAACAAAAAAAAATGGTGAGCTTTCAATGTGTTTTGATTTCTGCATAAGAGTTTAAAAGTAACTTACAATTTTTTTCAGAGAGAAAAGTCAAAAGGGAAAGAATTTACCAATGTAGCAGAATCCTTGATAAGCCAAATCAATAAAAGATACAAAACAAAAGATGACATCAAGTCTACAAGAAAATTAAAGGAGTCTTTGATTAACAGGTATGTTCTTAAATTTCAGACATGAATATTTTTTTTTCAATTTTGACAAAATCTTTTTTTACAGTGGTTTTTCAAACAAACCTGTTGTACAACTCAGTAAGGTAGGTGTTATTTACTTAACTTCACCAAATCTATTTAATGATTTTTTTATAACCCTCTTTTCAGGAAAAAGTTCAGAAAAAAAGCTACAGAAAACTGAAGACTACCTTTGTTAATGTTACTTCTGAATGCCCAGTGTAAGTATTTTTTGTAATATTTTTCATTTTCTAGTGGAGCTAATATTGCTCTTCATTTTCACAGGAATGATGTTTACAATTTTAATTTGAATGGAGCTGATGACCCTATCATAAAACTTGGAGTAAGCTAAAATACCAAGATACTTTGTATTTACACCTCTTTTTTTTTGTTTATTTACAATATAGATCCAAGAGTTTCAAGCTACAGCTAAAGAAGCTTGTGCGGATAGGTCAATTAGATTGTAGGTATTTTTATTAGATTAAAATATTCTGATATTTTTTAATTAATACATATTTTTGTTTAAGGGTAGGTCCAAGGAATCATGATGAACTTAAATCTTCTGTCAAAACAAAAGATAAAAAAGTAAGTTATAATATCTCAATATGTCTATTAGATTTCTTCATGCATTTCAAACTTTTTTTTATAGATTATAACAAATCATCAAAAGAAAAATCTGTTTAGTGATACTGAAACAGAGTACAGATGTGATGACAGCAAGACTGATATTAGCTGGCTAAGAGAACCGAAATCAAAACCACAGCTAATAGACTATAGCAGAAATAAAAATGTGAAGAATCATAAAAGTGGAAAATCAAGTAAGAAATTATCTTTTGGATAAATGTTGCAATGAAAATTTAACCTTATTTTTCTGAATTACAGGATCATCCTTGGAAAAGGGACAGCCAAGCTCTAAAATGGTAAGCCAAGAAGTTTGTGTTCAAACATCCCTTGATCTAATATTCAGGAATTTTTCTCCTAAAGACACCCAGTAAAAATATCACAAAAAAGATGGACAAGACAATTCCGGAAGGAAGAATCAGACTTCCACGAAAAGCAACCAAAACAAAAAAAAACTATAAAGATCTCTCAAATTCAGAATCAGAGTGTGAACAAGAATTTTCACATTCATTTAAAGAGAACATACCAGTAAAGGTAAATAGATACAGTTCAGATTAATTTCTAAAGAGTATAATTTGAAAGTTATTGATACATTTAGGAGGAGAATATCCATTCCAGAATGAAAACGGTAAAGCTACCAAAGAAACAACAGAAAGTCTTCTGTGCTGAAACAGAAAAGGAACTATCAAAACAATGGAAAAACTCATCTCTACTAAAAGATGCTATACGAGATAATTGCCTTGACTTATCTCCCAGATCTTTATCTGGCAGTCCATCATCTATAGAAGTAACGAGATGTCAGTATAACTTTGTTTTTTCTTTACTTGAATCTATTTTCTTTTTTATTTTGATGCAATATAGGTATAGAGAAAATAACAGAAAAGGATTTTACTCAGGATTATGACTGCATAACAAAATCTATATCACCTTATCCAAAAACTTCATCACTTGAATCCTTAAATAGTAACAGTGGAGTTGGAGGTACAATAAAGTCACCCAAAAACAATGAGAAAAACTTCCTGTGTGCAAGTGAAAGTTGTTCACCAATTCCACGACCACTGTTTTTGGTGAGAATGTATATATATTTTTCTCTTTATCACTTATTGGGTTTTTGTATGTCTTCATTCATAGCCCAGACATACTCCAACTAAGAGTAATACTATTGTAAATAGAAAAAAAATAAGTTCTCTGGTACTTACACAAGAAACACAAAACAGTAACAGCTATTCAGATGTAAGCAGTTATAGTTCAGAAGAACGGTTTATGGAAATTGAATCTCCACATATCAATGAAAATTATATACAAAGCAAAAGAGAGGTAAGTGTGGGACTATAACTTATAAATTTTCCAATTTTTTTCTAATTTCTAATACGTATTTTAGGAAAGTCATTTAGCATCTTCATTATCCAAGTCTAGTGAAGGAAGAGAGAAAACGTGGTTTGACATGCCCTGTGATGCTACTCATGTATCAGGTTTGTAGTCATAGTCTTGCTTTTTAAAAAATAGCGCTTTTAACTTTCTTTAACTGTTCCTAAGGCCCCACCCAACATCTTAGTCGCAAAAGAATATATATAGAAGATAATCTAAGTAATTCCAATGAAGTAGAAATGGAAGAGAAAGGAGAAAGGAGAGCAAACTTGCTTCCCAAAAAACTGTGTAAAATTGAAGATGCAGATCATCATATCCACAAAAGTAGGTAGATCAGTAGCCTGTATCAAAATGCATTTAACTTCAGCAGATTGTTTTCATTTTTTAGTGTCTGAAAGTGTATCTTCATTATCAACAAATGACTTTTCTATTCCTTGGGAGACCTGGCAAAATGAATTTGCAGGGATAGAGATGACTTATGAGACTTACGAGAGGCTCAATTCAGAATTTAAGAGAAGGAATAATGTGAGTTATTCTTTAAATTATGATTTATACCCGATATTTTAACTTAAAAATGAGTATTTTTCAGATCCGACATAAAATGTTGAGTTATTTTACTACGCAGTCTTGGAAAACAGCTCAGCAACATCTGAGAACAATGAATCATCAAAGTCAGGACTCTAGGTCTGTAATAAAAATCTGTTCTGAAAACTTTTTTAAAATTAATCTCATTTTGTTTCTGTAATAGGATTAAAAAACTTGATAAATTCCAATTCATTATCATAGAGGAGCTGGAGAATTTTGAAAAAGATTCACAGTCTTTAAAAGATTTGGAAAAGGAATTTGTGGTTTGTTACTTTAAAAATTTTTTAAATAAGTTAGGACTAAATAAAATTTTATTAATTAATTTAGGACTTTTGGGAAAAGATATTTCAGAAGTTCAGTGCATATCAAAAAAGCGAACAACAGAGGTTAGTATGACATTCTTAATGGCTATAATCTAATACAAGGTTAACTCATTATTTTACTTCTTAGGCTTCATCTTTTGAAAACTTCATTGGCTAAAAGTGTCTTCTGTAATACTGATAGTGAAGAAACTGTTTTTACATCCGAGGTATAAATTTTATGCTTTTTATAGGTTACCTCTTCATGGGTGAAATATATTTACTTTTTTACAGATGTGTTTGATGAAAGAAGATATGAAAGTGCTGCAAGACAGGCTTCTTAAGGACATGGTAAGTCAACTAAGTTTGAAAATGGGATAATCTCTAAGTGTGATTTTTTTTTTCTTGGCTATAGCTAGAAGAGGAGCTTCTTAATGTACGCAGAGAACTGATGTCAGTATTCATGTCTCATGAAAGAAATGCTAATGTGTGAAATCTAGTTTTTATCACCATACTTTATCTAATTATTATTCTCTGTATATAACTGAGGAAATAAGAATAGTCCTACAAAGAGAAAAATATACATGTCACCGAAGCAAGTGTACCCTTTATAGGAACCCTCAAATTAAAAAAAAATGTCTTTTAATGGATGAGAGGGAACCACTATAACATGAGTCCAAGCCCAGAAGACTTCTGTCTATACAATATTTTTTTTTAATTTTGGAGATAAAAGCTTTAAGAAACTTTTTGAGTTAATTATACTCATAAAATGAGTTTCTTTAATAAATTAAATTTTATTGTGTAAAATGTATTATTACATAAAATGTGTTTTTGAATCAATGCAGTTTGGGGATGAATATAATTAAAATATGTTTAATAACTTAGAATTCAACTAATAAAAATTTAGCCACACTTACAAGGGGGAGGAAGTCCCTAGTTTAAAATGTATAACTGAGTGGTAGATCAGTACTTTCAGCACACTGTTGGAAACATTTATTCAGATATGGCTCTAATGTATTAGGAAGCACTAAATGGCCTAAAAAAGCTACTACATTGCCTAAATATGTTAATTCAATATAGAAGTCCTATTTCATAACCAGGCTGTTTGACAAATACTTTTAATCTAGTAGTCATTGTAATATCTTGCTAGATTAATTTATAAAAATGAGTATACATTTGATTTGCTTTTAATGAAGTTGAAATAAATGCTTATGTCACTTGAATAAATATAAATCATTATATTCCTATTTTGTGAACATTGGGTA